ACATCAATCTCATATAAATAAATCCTCCCTTTTCTGTAGATAGCTGAGCCAGCAATTGGACTACCTTTTCCTAATGCAAGTAAGATAAAAGAGAAAGCAAAACATACATACTTGCATCCCATAGTACACAGCTTCTTACTCAACTCAAGCAACAGTCTCTGAGCACATCAAAAATCAAGATTTTAGGCTGCTGAGGTGGAAATCCTTTGGCATGAAGGATCAGAGCAGGGGAGACCTTTCAGATTGTGGTGCCCAATGTTTTCTCCTGGGTTCCACTAATGCTGCAGAGGGGAACAGGGAGTTAGAAGGAAGAGGAAATGTTAGAAGACATTTCTGAAGCTGGAAGATGCTAGCACACCTTCCCCCAGTTCTGTTAACTTCCTGGAGCAGAAACAAACCAAGTGTTATACTGGAAAAATTTCGGCCCAAACTGTCTACTAGCAACAACAACAACAAACCACACTCCACACAACTAAGGGCGGAGTGGGAGTGATTTATACAACGTGACCCTCCTGTTCTGACATTCACTGCACTCTCGCCTGCCTTGCAGGACATTGTCCCAACTGTCCTCAGCGCTCCTCATGCCCCCTACCGGAGAAAGCAAATATATTTCAGAATTAGAGGGCAGCAGAAGCTCCTATTTTCCCCCAACTCTATACTTGGAAAAACTCTAAGGCAGAGGGAGCAAAGTTCAGTTTTCAGCCAAAGAGTGTCTTTCTCTCTCTTGAAATTCTCTCCCGCACCCTCTTGTATCCGGTGTCGAAAACAACTGCCAGAGGTTCTTTTTCTTGGTCCGAAGAAAAAAGACTGGCCAGACTAAAAAGGAGGGACTTTAGGGGGAAAGCAGGCTTCCAGCCCTGGGCTGCGGCCCAGAGGGGGTGATGTCACCGCTTCTGCACCGACGGGCCTGGGGGTGGGGCGGCCGAGGGGGAGCCCGCGCCGCGGCTGCAGCTGCCAAGGGAGCGTTCCGAGCCCACGTCAGGGGAGGTGTCGGGATAAATAGGGTCCCGCAATGGCCGTGGCTGGCTGCGCTCCGAGCTGCGGAGTCCGGGACTGGAGCTGCCCGGGCGGGTTCGCGCCCCGAAGGCTGAGAGCTGGCGCTGCTCGTGCCCTGTGTGCCAGACGGCGGAGCTCCGCGGCCGGACCCCGCGGCCCCGCTTTGCTGCCGACTGGAGTTTGGGGGAAGAAACTCTCCTGCGCCCCAGAGGATTTCTTCCTCGGCGAAGGGACAGCGAAAGATGAGGGTGGCAGGAAGAGAAGGGCGCTTTCTGTCTGCCGGGGTCGCAGCGCGAGAGGGCAGTGCCATGTTCCTCTCCATCCTAGTGGCGCTGTGCCTGTGGCTGCACCTGGCGCTGGGCGTGCGCGGCGCGCCCTGCGAGGCGGTGCGCATCCCTATGTGCCGGCACATGCCCTGGAACATCACGCGGATGCCCAACCACCTGCACCACAGCACGCAGGAGAACGCCATCCTGGCCATCGAGCAGTACGAGGAGCTGGTGGACGTGAACTGCAGCGCCGTGCTGCGCTTCTTCCTCTGTGCCATGTACGCGCCCATTTGCACCCTGGAGTTCCTGCACGACCCTATCAAGCCGTGCAAGTCGGTGTGCCAACGCGCGCGCGACGACTGCGAGCCCCTCATGAAGATGTACAACCACAGCTGGCCCGAAAGCCTGGCCTGCGACGAGCTGCCTGTCTATGACCGTGGCGTGTGCATCTCGCCTGAAGCCATCGTCACGGACCTCCCGGAGGGTGAGGCCGTAGGAAGGATGGAGGGAGGCGAGACCACGCCCATGTGGCCCTGTTTGTGTTTCAGATGTTAAGTGGATAGACATCACACCAGACATGATGGTACAGGAAAGGCCTCTTGATGTTGACTGTAAACGCCTAAGCCCCGGTGAGTTCTTTCTTCATGGACGTTCCCTCTACTTCCAACTTTCTGCCTCTTCTGCCTTTTTTAGATCGGTGCAAGTGTAAAAAGGTGAAGCCAACTTTGGCAACGTATCTCAGCAAAAACTACAGCTATGGTAAGTCGTCTGTTAAAGCCATTTACTTTTGACAACAACACTTTTATCTATTTTTAAATTGCAGTTATTCATGCCAAAATAAAAGCTGTGCAGAGGAGTGGCTGCAATGAGGTCACAACGGTGGTGGATGTAAAAGAGATCTTCAAGTCCTCATCACCCATCCCTCGAACTCAAGTCCCGCTCATTACAAATTCTTCTTGCCAGTGTCCACACATCCTGCCCCATCAAGATGTTCTCATCATGTGTTACGAGTGGCGCTCAAGGTAGGCACAAAGAGGCAGAAGGAACTGTATGCAAAATCTGTTTACTAAGATAATTTTTTTTCAGGATGATGCTTCTTGAAAATTGCTTAGTTGAAAAATGGAGAGATCAGCTTAGTAAAAGATCCATAGTAAGTATCATGAACAATGCTGTGAAGATGGATTTGACAGTCATGTTTACAAATTGCTTTTCAGCAGTGGGAAGAGAGGCTGCAGGAACAGCGGAGAACAGTTCAGGACAAGAAGAAAACAGCCGGGCGCACCAGTCGTAGTAATCCCCCCAAACCAAAGGGAAAGCCTCCTGCTCCCAAACCAGCCAGTCCCAAGAAGAACATTAAAACTAGGAGTGCCCAGAAGAGAACAAACCCGAAAAGAGTGTGAGCTAACTAGTTTCCAAAGCGGAGACTTCCGACTTCCTTACAGGATGAGGCTGGGCATTGCCTGGGACAGCCTATGTAAGGCCATGTGCCCCTTGCCCTAACAACTCACTGCAGTGCTCTTCATAGACACATCTTGCAGCATTTTTCTTAAGGCTATGCTTCAGTTTTTCTTTGTAAGCCATCACAAGCCATAGTGGTAGGTTTGCCCTTTGGTACAGAAGGTGAGTTAAAGCTGGTGGAAAAGGCTTATTGCATTGCATTCAGAGTAACCTGTGTGCATACTCTAGAAGAGTAGGGAAAATAATGCTTGTTACAATTCGACCTAATATGTGCATTGTAAAATAAATGCCATATTTCAAACAAAACACGTAATTTTTTTACAGTATGTTTTATTACCTTTTGATATCTGTTGTTGCAATGTTAGTGATGTTTTAAAATGTGATCGAAAATATAATGCTTCTAAGAAGGAACAGTAGTGGAATGAATGTCTAAAAGATCTTTATGTGTTTATGGTCTGCAGAAGGATTTTTGTGATGAAAGGGGATTTTTTGAAAAATCTAGAGAAGTAGCATATGGAAAACTATAATGTGTCTTTTTTACAATGACTTCAGCTCTGTTTTTAGCTAGAAACTCTAAAAACAAAAATAATAATAAAGAAAAATAAATAAAAAGGAGAGGCAGACAATGTCTGGATTCCTGTTTTTTGGTTACCTGATTTCATGATCATGATGCTTCTTGTCAACACCCTCTTAAGCAGCACCAGAAACAGTGAGTTTGTCTGTACCATTAGGAGTTAGGTACTAATTAGTTGGCTAATGCTCAAGTATTTTATACCCACAAGAGAGGTATGTCACTCATCTTACTTCCCAGGACATCCACCCTGAGAATAATTTGACAAGCTTAAAAATGGCCTTCATGTGAGTGCCAAATTTTGTTTTCTTCATTTAAATATTTTCTTTGCCTAAATACATGTGAGAGGAGTTAAATATAAATGTACAGAGAGGAAAGTTGAGGTTCCACCTCTGAAATGAGAATTACTTGACAGTTGGGATACTTTAATCAGAAAAAAAGAACTTATCTTGCAGCATTTTATCAACAAATTTCATAATTGTGGACAATTGGAGGCATTTATTTTAAAAAACAATTTTATTGGCCTTTTGCTAACACAGTAAGCATGTATTCTCTATAAGGCATTCAATAAATGCACAACGCCCAAAGGAAATAAAATCCTATCTAATCCTACTCTCCACTACACAGAGGTAATCACTATTAGTATTTTGGCATATTATTCTCCAGGTGTTTCTTATGCACTTATAAAATGATTTGAACAAATAAAACTAGGAACCTGCTATACATGTGTTTCATAACCTGCCTCCTTTGCTTGGCCCTTTATTGAGATAAGTTTTCCTGTCAAGAAAGCAGAAACCATCTCATTTCTAACAGCTGTGTTATATTCCATAGTATGCATTACTCAACAAACTGTTGTGCTATTGGATACTTAGGTGGTTTCTTCACTGACAATACTGAATAAACATCTCAATAGTCAAACATCTGTGCACATCCTTCATTAGTACCTTGGG